ACCTCGTCCTGAATTCCAAGGGCAGTGAGGAGTCTATATAACAGGATATTTAATAAGTGATTACGTTCTGCTGGATGTTTTTTACTGTCTGCTTAAATCTAGCCAGTCTCAACAACAGTAGGGAGACAGGATACTCAAGCGCCAATCGAATGGAAACGGATTGTTAACAGCCTATTATAACCCTCACGTGGGAACCAGGACGTCCAAACCTGGTTAACAGAGCCCACAGAGTTCATGGGCGAAGGACTGTGACAGTCAACCTCTTGTCTGAACAAAAAGACCCACTAACGAGTGAAAAAAGACCTCCTGGGAGGGATGGGGTGGGGGAGAGGGAATTCAAACCTTCTCAACAACAAAAAGCAGCTTTCCTTAGCCCACTCCACTTTCCAGCTCAATAATTGCTACCCCTCCCGTGCGACGATTCCCTGCCCAACGTAGGAAAAAAAGAGGTCCAAAAGGTTATAGCATCACCTTTGCCCTCTGACCTAGGAGCGAAGACTCACCAGTTTCATAATGGACTTTTGGTGGTTCAATAGCAGTCACTGAACTCCTCAAACCCAGGAAGCGTCTTCCGGTGCAATCTCCGCCACCTGCCAGCCGAGAGCATCGCGGGACTTGCAGTCTTTCATCCTCACGTCCCTTCCAGGGGAATAATGGGAAATGTAGTCTCCCCTCCAGGCATCATGGGAACTGTGGTCGCCTTTCCTTTTCCTCCCTTTCCTCTCCGAACGCCTCCTTCCGTCAGCTCAAATTCATCCCAGCCGCCAATGCATCCTCCCTCTCCACCCCAGCATGATATCATGTCTTCCTTACGGGCCTGGGGCCCATGGTGTTCTGGGATGTGTAGTCCCGACGGCTCCGACTCCCCTTTCCCTCCTCCCAAAGGGAAGGCGGATGGGCACGGGGCTTGCCGGAAGTTGTAGTTCCCTTGGCCCTCTAGGCGCCGGGCTCCGCAATTTTTCTCAGGGGAGGCAGGAACTACAACTCCCAGGGACGCCCGGCGGCAGCAGGTGGGAGAGGGGCTGTTGATATCAATATGGCGGTTGTCAGCCAGACAAAGACAGTCAGTCTGATGTGATTGAGACAAGGGAGGTTTTTCAGGGGGAGACTGGGAGATAGGGGCCTCCCCTCCCCCTTCTCCTCTTCCTGCGCCGGCCTCAACCCCTCCCCAGTCCCCTCCCGACGGGCGCCCCACGCGGAAGACACCCCTCCCCCTCCCGCCTTCCCTCCTCCCTATCTCAGCCCTTCGTACTGGGACGTTGGGGAGGGGGCTGTGCCGGGCGGAGAGAACTCAGCGAGGATTCTGAGGTGAGTCGAGCGGTTTTGAAGCCGGACTACCTCAAGTCTCTTTCCTCACTTCTTTCTCTTCACTTAAAACAATTTTTTTGGAGGGGTTTTGGGGAGGAAGTGAGCGGACGCTGGGGATGGGTCTCGTAAGCGGCCGGATTGAGAGGAGGGAGGAAGCAGGGGGCTTCCGAGTGGGTGACCCAGACGCGGGCTGTGGGGTGGGGCAGTTCGTGGGGTCCGGTCCTGGAAAGGCGTCGACTGCCCCCCAACTCTTCTGGTTTCCTCTACGATGAGCGGAAGGTTTGAATCCTGGAGGTGGGGTCTCCGGTGTGGAGTTCTGGAAACTGTGAGGTGATTTGCAGGTGTGTTGGTTTGTTTGGGGTGTGTAAGTGTGTTTAAACTGTGTGACGTGTACTTGTGTGCTCTGCTCGTCTTGGAGCGGTGTCTGTAGATGGGAAGTTAGACAGCGCGAGTCCTCGCTCGCTCTGGGCCTGGGCTGAGGGGCGGGCGTGAGGTCCTGGTGCTGGGCGTTTGGGCTGGCGACGTGGTGCGAGGCGGCCGGGCTCAACAACTCGCTTGTGTCCCGTCGCCCGCTCACACTCTGCCACTCGCCTCCGCCCCCTCCCCTGGACGAATCTCCACCCCAAACTCCAGCCACGAGAACTGTAGAGATGGTGTGATGTGGAGATGGATTTTTTGCATCCTCAAGTCGGTAGATAGGTGGGAAAGGAAAAGTGTTTCTTAATATTTTATTCCGGAACCGTGTTTTGGTTACACTATTGGGGCTACTTTGAAAGGCGTCCTCCACCCACCTTCACCCCGAAACAGTAGGTAGAGGTATCTTGTCTTCGTGTGAATTAGATGAATAATTGCTGAAGATTCGGGGGGCCTGGGGTGGGGGTCGGGAGTGCTGGATTGTGTACGCGTCTGTGTGTGTCTACTAAGGAGACGGAATGTCTGTTATGTATCTGGAGATAGGGCGACTTATTTTCGTAGCAGGAGGAACTGTTGGAAATTATTTGCGGGAGAGGGGGTGCGCCGAAAGGCGCTGCTTGTATTTTTCTTCTACTCCACCCTGTTCTGTCTTGCATTTGCCTGAAAGCTGGTGGAATGGAACAGTGAAGAAGCATTGGGTGAGTAAAGGGAAGAATGCAGTTGGCATTAAATGTTTCTCAATTTTCTATCTTTGTTCTACAGAATGGTAGATAACGCAGATCATCTCTGGAAAGGATATTGATCCGCCTCATGTAAAGTATGCTTAGTTCCTTTCCAGTGGTGTAAGTATCAAGTCCTTTTTGATTTTTATCTTAAAGAGACTTCTTTTTATCTCTTTTTTTTTAGTTTGCTGGAAACCATGTCTCATTATACAGATGAACCCAGATTTACCATAGAGCAGATAGATCTGCTTCAGCGACTTCGGCGTACTGGAATGACTAAACATGAAATTCTCCATGCCTTGGAAACTTTGGACCGTCTTGATCAAGAGCATAGTGACAAGTTTGGAAGAAGGTCCAGCTATGGAGGAAGTTCATATGGGAATAGTACTAACAATGTCCCAGCATCTTCCTCTACAGCTACAGCTTCCACACAGACGCAGCATTCGGGAATGTCCCCGTCACCTAGCAACAGTTATGATACTTCCCCACAGCCTTGCACTACCAATCAAAATGGGAGGGAGAATAATGAGCGATTATCTACATCCAATGGAAAGATGTCACCAACTCGCTACCATGCAAACAGCATGGGTCAGAGGTCATACAGTTTTGAAGCCTCAGAAGAGGACCTAGATGTAGATGATAAAGTGGAAGAATTAATGAGGTTAGTGACTTTGCTTATTCAGAGTCCCTAAAACATTGTTGGTCTTGTCTTCTGTTTTTGTTAGGAGGGACAGCAGTGTGATAAAAGAGGAAATCAAAGCCTTTCTTGCCAATCGGAGGATTTCCCAAGCAGTTGTTGCACAGGTAACAGGTAAGAGCTGAAGAGCCCTTTATTCTGGAATCGCCCCCCAAAACCTATTTCTCTTTCTACATAGGTATCAGTCAGAGCCGGATCTCTCATTGGCTGTTGCAGCAGGGATCAGACCTGAGTGAACAGAAGAAAAGAGCATTTTACCGATGGTATCAACTTGAGAAGACAAACCCTGGTAAATAGCATTTCCTTTTATTTATTGCATCTGATATTTGCTAAAAGTGTCTTGTTTATTTCAGGCGCTACACTAAGTATGAGACCAGCCCCCATTCCAATAGAGGACCCTGAATGGAGACAAACGCCTCCCCCAGTCTCTGCCACATCTGGTACTTTCCGACTGCGACGAGGGAGTCGATTTACCTGGAGAAAGGAGTGCCTGGCTGTTATGGAAAGGTATGTGTCTCCTTTTTCTACGAATGATCTCCAAACTTTGTGTCTGTATCGGTTGCCTCTGCAGTTACTTCAATGAGAATCAATACCCAGATGAAGCAAAGAGGGAAGAAATTGCAAACGCTTGCAATGCAGTTATACAGAAGCCAGGTAAGGTCGCAGGCACAGCCTTGCTCTGCGGTGATTATCTGAATTTTATTGCATGTATTCACAGGCAAAAAGCTGTCAGATCTGGAAAGAGTTACCTCCCTGAAAGTATATAATTGGTTTGCTAACAGAAGGAAGGAGATCAAGAGGAGAGCCAATATTGGTAATGTATCAGTGAGGCTGCTTTTCTCTTGTATAATTTAGGGATCTATTTGCTTTTTTCGAAGAAGCAGCAATCCTGGAGAGTCATGGGATAGATGTGCAGAGTCCAGGAGGCCACTCAAACAGTGATGATGTCGACGGGAATGACTACTCTGAGCAGGTGAGCCCCTGCGCAGCTGGGCGAGGTTCTTGTTCACCCACATGGATTTATTGTCATACAACAGGATACTTGGCAAGTACGCAATGGGGAGGAGGAGGAGGGAAGAAGTTCAGAGGGAGGCAGAGAAGCAGAGAAGGTAGAAGAAGAGAGGAGGATCTGATCCAAACAACTAATAACATTTCTTATTTCTGCACATCTAGGATGACAGTACGAGCCATAGTGACCACCAAGACCCCATCTCATTAGCTGTGGAAATGGCAGCAGTCAACCACACTATCTTGGCATTGGCCCGACAAGGAGCCAACGAAATCAAGACAGAGGCCCTGGATGATGACTGATCAGGGAGGTTAAACATGACAAGTTAACTTAGTTTAGACGTAGCACCTTAGCAGACTTTCCTCGGTCCTTAACATGTGTTCTTACAGTATAACTTGCAGTTTCTTGTATGTCAGGTAGCTGTTAGGGTCTTGTTCTGTGAAGATGGCATGGTGCCCTCAGCCTTTGCATATACTCTCTCAGTATTAACTCCCAGTAAATAATAACCAACCAACCAACCAAACTTCCCTCTCCCAGCCCCCGAGGCTAGAAAATCTTGCTGCTCCGTCTTAGCATTCCAAGAAAGTGCTTCCAGGTATTTAGATAGCCCTCAGTTCTCAAATATTAGACTACGTGTAAAATCTTGGGTACCTTTAGATTCTTGTAACACTAGTCTGTACTCCCTTTTCCTTCCCCAAGACTGATAGGATGCAAGCTGAGGTCGTGGCACAGGAATGACAGACACCATTTGGGGAGTATCCACAGAGTCAAAGGAACACTAGAATCCCCACCTCAGCGTGAGGATAATTGATTTCCAGCTGCAATAAGCCGTGCCTCATTATAGCCACACTGTGGCTAGATTATACTTCTTTGGGTGCTGTGCTAAGAATGTCAATGGAAAAAGCCGATCTCAGATTTTGTTTGAAGTTAACATGCCTGACACAGACATCCTTTCCTCTCACAAGCTGTGTGACTTAGTAGATAAAATACTGCCTTCTGCCTTTGGGACCATGATTAAAAACAAAGACAAAAACCAAAAGTCATTAAAAAAAAAAAAAAAAAAAACCCAGCTTGAGAGCATTGGAAAAAAAAAATATGAGCTGAATGTCTAATGGATGCTAAGTCCAGTTTTCAGAACCACTGTACATTCCACGGCACAGTTAGCAGTGCCTGCCTGGAAAAGTTTTGGAGGTCATCGTGGAAGTTGCTTTGCCTCCTGTCAGTGTCCCCTTTCCCTGCTACCAAAAAAGTCTTTCAAGGATGGAGCTAAGGTCAAAAATGAGTGAAAAAACTTGCAGTGTTTGTATCCATTAAACGGAAGCCCCCTCACTCTGAGAGGTCACTAGAGGACTTCATAGTGGGGTTGTGCTGCTTATCACAGATGCAGACACTTGCCCAGATAGGAGCAGAGAAAAGCAGGGGACGTTTCCTACTCACATTGTGGCTGTATGAGAACACGATGGGACTGCTTTGCTGTTCTCTTTACTCTGTCCTTGGAGAGGTGTGAAAAGCTGTATTGCTACAGGCAATTTATTTAATAATTGGAAGCCATATTGATAATGGATGTGGTAATATTTGTAAAGTTTAATCTACTTTAAGCGGCAGTAACTAATGGAATTTTTTTCCTTGATCACATATGTAGCACTTTTGTTACTTTTTAAAGATATTTATATTTGATAAATCTTTTTTTCATTTTGAGAACTCAAAATACCAAACAGTGAACTTGCATTCTAAAGTCACCCTGTGATCACCTTGTCATCTAGTAGCAAAATGATGAACTATTCATGCATCAAAGAAAATTACATCTGCTGGCCTTGTATGAAAATGATCTCTTGGCATCCCGATTAAATGACACACTGTCACTGTGGGTAAGAGGAAAGAGCCTTCAATGTAGCAGCACAGGGTGCGCCTGAAAGAGGCACAACTGCTGTGGATTTTCTGCCTCGCTCCATCTCTCCTATGTATAATGAAGCCTTGTTTAAAGGGGCATGTGGGGCTGGATGTTAAGCACGGCTTCTTTTTGTCCGTTACCTGAAAACAATTTCTAAGATAAAAGGAAGGTGCCATTTCCTTACCTCTTCACCCATCCTCCTCCACCAAATGTATTCAACTTAAAACTGTGAGAGAGAGAGACTGAATGACCTTCCTCAGTTTTCCCTTTCTCATTCAGGAGATACTGAATATCCGCCAGTTTGTAGTTGGTTTCCTTCCACTTAAGGCACACGCTGACTGCATCATTTCCTTATCTGTTAATCCTGCTTATGTGAGTGTGAGGAAAGTCTTTGAGAGGGCATGAAAGTGCCACCTTATATATGTCTGTGACTTTAAAGAGCTATATGCAGGGCCTGGTCCCACTTTTGTCCATGGATTTCAGGGGGAAAAAATATATGTACTTTTTTCAGCTTCCAAGCATTGAAGTGAAGTGGAGCCGTCTCTTCTGTTTTACTGT